AAATTTTAATGGGATAATTAGAAAGAAATAGCTTGGGCCACTGCTTCGAGCAGAAGATGGAGTTCAGTGGCTACCATAGGAAGGGTCAATATCAGGATGGCCTGTGAGTCCAGATGAGTCTCTCTTTGCCCATTTTGCCACAGAACACATTCACAGCACAGTACAAAGCAGTAGGCATGGAGTAAGGAAAAAGGCTTGTGTTTTAATAGCCAGGAGTTCTACTCGGACCCACTCAGGTAAACTGAATGGCAAAGATAATTCTTCCTGCAGGTCATTTCTTTTGCTAGTTTGCTAACTCTGAGTCCTATGCTCCTGTGCAAGGCCCATGATGTGACTCTGAGCATTCATTGAACTTTGCTGGGACAACATTCATGCCACCACATCAGAACAGAATGAAAGCTTGCCCTTTTTTTTTTTTTTTTTGAGACAGTGTCTCTCTCTGTTGCTCAGGCTGGAATGCAGTGGTACGATTCTCCTGCCTCAGCCTCCCAAGTAGCTGGGATTGCAGGTGCCTGCCACCACCCCCAGCTAATTTTTCTAATTTTAGTAGAGACAGGGTTGACCAGGCTGGTCTCCTTCCCCTGCCCTCAAGTGATCCATTCACCTCAGCCTCCCAAAGTGCTGGGATTATAGGCTTGAGCCACCAGGCCCAGCCCACATTACTCCTTTTCTGATTAGACCATCTCTTCAGATTAAAGCCTTTGGGTATATGCTGGAGGCAATTGGAATTCTTAATCCTTTAGCTTTGTATAATTTTCTTTCACATATTTAGAAGATCGTTGAGCCCCCTTTTATATGTTGCTGTGATCCAAAGCATGAGTAACTGGGGTAAGAATGCTGGCTATCTTTAGAGGAAGACTTTTTAAATAAATTGAGAAAAATTAAACAGCATCATTCCTATAAAATGCCCGTTGAAAGAATTTTTATAGATAAATATTCACTTTTTTTTGGTAAATTGATGATAAAATTATGTATATTTACCATATACAACATGATGTTTTGAAATGTATACACATTGTGGAATGGCTAGCATGCTAATTAACTATGCATAACCACGTTTCCTTTCACCATGTTGAACCCTGACATAATTTTTTTTTCCACAAACACCTCACTCTGGAGAAGGAAATGATTTTTTTTAATTAAAATAAACATACATTGGAAATACTTAGTGCTAAAATAAGCCTGAAGGAAAGGTTGGAAGTATGATGAGTCAGAAAACTGACTGTAAAGAAACCAATTACTTAACATAAAACACCATTAAAGATAAGCCACGAAATGTAAGGTCTGCTGGGTAGGAAAGTGGCAAATGCAATGAAGCATGTCTTTAGATCATGCAGGTCTATAACCAACGGTGAATCTAGCAAAAGTTATTTTCTCTTTTGGGGAGAAACTTCTTCTTATTAAAAAAATAAAAAATGTTTCAACTTCTTGAGCACCAAGGTCAATTATTCTAAATCTTAAAACCACAGTTTTAATTTTGCTTTTTTGTTGGTTTTTGTACTTTGGAGTATTTGTCTACATTATCCTTTTTATATTTGCCATATTTAAAGTCCAAACTAAAAGCAAATTATTTTCTCTCCTCAAGTTAAATGGCTCTATCTTTTTCTTTAAAATCCATTAAGAAAGTGAAACTCCCAAAGTAAGTCCAAAAAAAAGCCCCCAAGTCTGAAAATGTGGAGCTTTTCTGGCAGTAATGCAGCTTCTGCAAGTATTGCAGACCAGATCAGGTATCAGAATTTTAAAGCTTCAGTAACAAAGCTGTCCTATTGACCCTGAGGAGATTTATGAAATCACTTTCCTGATGTTATTGAAACCAAAACACTTTCCTGGACACTGAATTCAGTCCTAAACAAAGGGCCTCCAACCAACAGCTGTCTTGGGCTGAATGAGTTAGACTCAACCTCGTGTGACGGAAAAACAGTAAACACAAGCTAACATTTAAAAGGAATTGATGGCACCGTGTAAATCAGAAGCCCAAGGAGGGCCTGGCTTCAGGTGTGGGGTTCTCTCTCACGCTCTCAAATCCACATCCTCCGGATTAGGTCCATTTTCAGACAAGCTCCTCCAGCAACTACATACCATGCGTCTTCTCAGGTGTGGGTCCTGCAGGAAAACTAATACACTCTTTGTCCATAAGTCTCAAAATAAACTCTCACTGGCTCTGGTTGGAACATGAGAGCATCCTTGCCATTCACCATGGCCCCGGTCACTAAACGTCTTCACGCCCTGGACTGGTAATACAGCCTATCCCAAAGCACCTGGACTGAGAACGGGAAATGAGTGGTTCCCAGAGTGAAACTGAGGTACTATTACTAAATTAAGGTAAATATATGTGGAATGTTAAAAAAAAAATGCTGATTCTCACTCTTCTTCCTTTATCTCCTAGATACACCAAGATGAAGACTGCCACCAACATCTACATTTTCAACCTTGCTCTGGCAGATGCCTTAGCCACCAGTACCCTGCCCTTCCAGAGTGTGAATTACCTAATGGGAACATGGCCATTTGGAACCATCCTTTGCAAGATAGTGATCTCCATAGATTACTATAACATGTTCACCAGCATATTCACCCTCTGCACCATGAGTGTTGATCGATACATTGCAGTCTGCCACCCTGTCAAGGCCTTAGATTTCCGTACTCCCCGAAATGCCAAAATTATCAATGTCTGCAACTGGATCCTCTCTTCAGCCATTGGTCTTCCTGTAATGTTCATGGCTACAACAAAATACAGGCAAGGTGAGTGATGTTACCAGCCTGAGGGAAGGAGGGCTAATTTTTCCTTTAAATTCCTTTCTTCTAGGTTCCATAGATTGTACACTAACATTCTCTCATCCAACCTGGTACTGGGAAAACCTGCTGAAGATCTGTGTTTTCATCTTCGCCTTCATTATGCCAGTGCTCATCATTACCGTGTGCTATGGACTGATGATCTTGCGCCTCAAGAGTGTCCGCATGCTCTCTGGCTCCAAAGAAAAGGACAGGAATCTTCGAAGGATCACCAGGATGGTGCTGGTGGTGGTGGCTGTGTTCATCGTCTGCTGGACTCCCATTCACATTTACGTCATCATTAAAGCCTTGGTTACAATCCCAGAAACTACGTTCCAGACTGTTTCTTGGCACTTCTGCATTGCTCTAGGTTACACAAACAGCTGCCTCAACCCAGTCCTTTATGCATTTCTGGATGAAAACTTCAAACGATGCTTCAGAGAGTTCTGTATCCCAACCTCTTCCAACATTGAGCAACAAAACTCCACTCGAATTCGTCAGAACACTAGAGACCACCCCTCCACGGCCAATACAGTGGATAGAACTAATCATCAGGTACGCAGTCTCTAGAATTAGGTATATCTACTGTTCACTGTCTTTGCTCTTTCTCTCCTTTCAGCTAGAAAATCTGGAAGCAGAAACTGCTCCGTTGCCCTAACAGGGTCTCATGCCATTCCGACCTTCACCAAGCTTAGAAGCCACCATGTATGTGGAAGCAGGTTGCTTCAAGAATGTGTAGGAGGCTCTAATTCTCTAGGAAAGTGCCTGCTTTTAGGTCATCCAACCTCTTTCCTCTCTGGCCACTCTGCTCTGCACATTAGAGGGACAGCCAAAAGTAAGTGGAGCATTTGGAAGGAAAGGAATATACCACACCGAGGAGTCCAGTTTGTGCAAGACACCCAGTGGAACCAAAACCCATCGTGGTATGTGAATTGAAGTCATCATAAAAGGTGACCCTTCTGTCTGTAAGATTTTATTTTCAAGCAAATATTTATGACCTCAACAAAGAAGAACCATCTTTTGTTAAGTTCACCGTAGTAACACATAAAGTAAATGCTACCTCTGATCAAAGCACCTTGAATGGAAGGTCCGAGTCTTTTTAGTGTTTTGCAAGGGAATGAATCCATTATTCTATTTTAGACTTTTAACTTCACCTTAAAATTAGCATCTGGCTAAGGCATCATTTTCACCTCCATTTCTTGGTTTTGTATTGTTTAAAAAAATAACATCTCTTTCATCTAGCTCCATAATTGCAAGGGAAGAGATTAGCATGAAAGGTAATCTGAAACACAGTCATGTGTCAGCTGTAGAAAGGTTGATTCTCATGCACTGCAAATACTTCCAAAGAGTCATCATGGGGGATTTTTCATTCTTAGGCTTTCAGTGGTTTGTTCCTCAGTTTTAAATGTGCAATTTTCTTGCTCCTATTTAAGTGTTCACAAAAGGTAATAGTCAATGAGCTCATCACTTCATCCATGCAGGAAGTCAAGCATTAAAATGTACTCTTTATTTCTCACTGGTTTCTCCATACTGCAGGCTCCCCACATATTATTTTCTTTTTTTAACTCAGCTCAGAATCCTTATGCCTTTTGAATCAGTGTGATAAAATGACAGATGTTTTTGTTGATTGCCAGAACAGTTTAAACTTTTTTTAAACAATAAATCCAATAAACATAATCTCAAGACAGACTCATATGACCATACAGAAAAGTGTGTCATCTATTTTTCAATCCTGTGTAGTTACTTGGATGTGAAATATTAACAATGGCCCAAAAATATTTTCCTGAAGATTGTGTTTATATAATGTCATCACCAATATTTTGGTCTTTTTGATCTCTGCTAAATGTCAAGATTTCCTTTGTAAAGTGTCGATCTTCTAAGTAGTTTCTTTAAGACAATTCTCCGCTTTAACTGATTTTCTTTGTTGTGAAACACAGTAGAGATTTGGCAATCAACCATTTTACTTGATCTAGGTAGACAGCCAAGTCAGATGGCCCATGCCTAGAAGCTCTCCATTTTGAACTTTTGTCAGCATTGATTAAAAGAATCAAATACCTTGTAGTTATCTATGATGATACAAGTAAAAAACTAGGCTGCTGACTTCTGAGTATTCCTGAGCCTACAATTGTAAAATTGTAGACTCCATTGTAAAATTTGTATTTTTTCATCAATCTGACAAGGCACAAATATGTGCCAGATATACAAAAGCAATGTTTCTAGAAAACAGCTATCATGGATCAGAATAACTGAATTTACTCTCAGATCTATTGGCTATAGTTATGTGGACTCAACCCACGTATCCAGTAGATGGGAAAAAACAAAAGCCAAAATAAGTTTTTTAGTGTTTCCTTCTGATGAAGTTTCATGTTTGCTTGTAATAATCTCCATTTCTCAAATATTATGTTCCATAATAGACATACATTATGTTTAATTTTTTATATTTTCTGACAAAAGTAACTAAAACTAGGACCTTAAAAAGATTTAGAATGTTAAATAAGTGTACTAGGGTGTATATATTTACATATATACACTACTAGAGCTTCCAAAAGTAAAATGGATAATTCAAACAGAACACAATGTAATATTTGTATGTAAATAACTGAGGAGGAAAATCCATGCTTTTCATGGGCTAGGATGGTTTCTCCCAAGAGATGACATAGTATTGCTTTTGCTCATCAGGCTGTTTCTCAGCAATCATTGTTTCTGCTTAATACCAGCTCCTAGTACGAATTATCTGGCATGTTGAGAGCAACTTTGTCTTCAAGTAGGACCTGATCTATCTTTTTCCACAAATGTCATGTGTGTGAACAAGTTTCTTCCATGTCATCTTTGAGACTCTACACAGAATACACAATAAAGGGAGTTATTTTTAAAATAAGACATTCTAAAGTAAATAATAAATAAGGTCATTGTCAACGTTTTTCATTCAAAACCATTTTTTAACGTAAATTTGCTAGAACCACCTTCCAATTCCAAGGCAAGGAGAGACATTACAACCCTGACTCAACTGGATGGGCTAAGGTTTCTGATAAAATCTGAAGATAAAGAAAATGGAATATTCTGCTTTTTTCTTCCTTCTAATTTCACCCTTGCCTAAGGATGAGATTTCTTCCCAGGTTGGTATCCCAGAAATGCAGACTGTAGCTATGGGGCGGAAGCTTTGTTTCTTTACCTGATCACTTGCTGTGGAAATTCTAGCTTATTGTGTTCCAAGTAGTTAGTGGTTTTTCTCCTTCAGTCTCCACTGTTATTTTGCTCCTTCATCCCTCTTTCCTTGCCAATCATTAGAAAGGAAAGAAGAGGAAAGAGACTCGCTGGAGCACTGGTGAGTCTCTAGGACCCTGCTATCCTATCCCAACAGGGCTGTCAGACGGAGAACTCCTAATGTGGCCATTTGAAACACTTCTCAACATTGAAATAGACAGTTGAAGTTTTAAAATAACCTCTTCTAAGACACGGCTATGAGTAGGTAAGAGAGCATTCATTCCCTTCAATAATATGACTGTGTTGATAAAACTGATAACCATTCACTTGCAAATGTTATTATTGAATAAGTCTCACTTAGCTCATTTAATATTACCCAAAAGATGCTAACAAATTCTGTTTCCCACATTGTCACAGCATGCCCTTTACATCTCAGGATCCAGGCAAAAGTTGAAATTCAGAAACATAGATATGAAATGTAAGATACAAAGAAAACACCTCTGCAAAGATTCCGACCACATTTATCAAAAAGTCCCCAAAGCATTCAAAATCTTTACTTAAGTCAAGTCTATTTATACGTTTAAAAGCTAAAAACAAGATCTTTTTGGTAATGCTTCAATTAAATGTTTTATCTAAATATGTGGAAATGATAAGATGCGTACTGCATCTCTCATATAATAAAGATAATCAGTTTTATACAGACATATTCTCCATCTACTGGCAATTACCAAGATAAGATGGCACTAGAAATTTCTCCAGCTTACGCCATGAATACTGCAGAAGCTGATACTATCCGTTGTGGTTTTACAAATTCTAGAGGGTTCTAGCCAAAGCAACCTAAGAATAGGACATGGTAGCTTAAGTTTTTCAGCTTCTTAACTGGCCACACACACACAAGTTGTGTTTGTACAATTCTTGAGGTCAATCAGAACCAAAAAATCTGTTGCTGGAAGAAATATTATCCTCTTCATAGAAATATCCACCAGCAGAAAATTGGTTTCTCAAGGAATCCCTACTGCCCTTGTAGAAACATCAAGATTCTTGCCTGGATTCTCAACATAAGTCTTTACTCACAGGCCTATTGCTTGGTTTCAGAAGAGTGAGAACATGAAAGTTCATAAATGCCTGGGCCACTGCAACTCTAACCACTGTGTTTCCCCCAGTTTGATATGGTTCAGGATACATAGTCATAGAACAGGGCATGCAGATTGTATTTAAGACCACTGCAAGTAAGGTCTAAGGCAAAAGTAAATTAATGAGTCCAACTCTGGGGCATCCATTTAAGAGCCATTTAATCCATTTAATTACAAATAATTTCAACCCATAGTCAGTGTTCTTCACTGTCTTCAAAAATATAAAAAGTACAAGGAATTGTGTACATTACAAACTGCTCCAGAAACAAAACCAAATGTGGATAGCTTTGTGAGCTGCAGTGTGTGGCAAATGTTCAACCTTTTGTTATGCAATATCACCCATATCAAATACCATTCTTAAAGCAGTAGACAGATGAGTCAAGTTCAATTTAATGCAAACAATATTACTGTGTTCTAAGCGCTTCTGTTACTCGAAAGGGGTCTGATCCAGACCCCAAAAGAGGGTTCTTGGACCTCATGCAAGAAAGAATTCAGGAGTAAAGTGAAAGTGAAATGGGTCAGGATCAATGGTCTCATTGTCTAAGGTGTTATCCGAGCTCGTTGTCTCACAACCAAGAAAATTAAGGAGCATGGACACAAAGGGTGAGGTTGGAGCAAAAGTTTAATAAGCAAAAGAGGAAAGCTCTCTGCAGCAGAGACGGGAGCCCAAGTGGGTTGCTGTTTTTACAGCTGAATCCAAAAGCTTTTATAAGAAACTCCTCTCATCTCTGCAGCTATTTGAGTAACTTCTCTTATCTGAAAAGCTGTCTGTACAACTGCCTCTATCTATGCAGCTATGGGGTGTCTCTAGGCGAGCACAAAGCATAGCTTCTCTTGTTGTATAATTGTGGGTTTGTTTTAAGTAAGCCACTTTCCTCCCTGCAAGTTCCCACGGAGCAGAAAAAAGGAGGAAACTTTTTCCTGGGAGCCCACTAATCACACAGTGAACAAAAGGCTTCTATGCTGGGCCTTACTTTCTAACAGTGCAGCAGTTATAGTCTGAGTTTTCTCCAGGCTGCTCCATTTTTGCCTGTAGCTATGATTTTTCAGGCAGCCTGCTTCTCCGAGGACTAGTCTTAGCTGTTTACCTAACTGATTGGTCCTTTTCTTCTCCCTGAAAAGCAAGTTTATTAAGAAAGCAAAGGAATAAAGAATGGCTACTCCATAGGCAGCGTAGCCCCAAGGGCTGCTGGTTGGCTATTTTTGTGGTTATTTCTTGATTATATGCTAAACAAGGGGTGGATTATTCATGGGTTTTCTGGGAAAGGAGTGGGCAATTCCCAGAACTGAGGGTTCTTCCCCTTTTAAGACCGCATAGGGCAACTTCCTGACATTGCCATGGCATTTGTAAACTGTCGTGGTACTGGTGGGAATGTTTTTTAGCATGCTAATGCAATATAATTAGTGTATAATGAGTAGTGAGGACAACCAGAGGTAACTTTCATTGCCATCTTGGTTTTAGTGGGGTTTGGCCGGCTTCTTTACCACATCCTTTTATCAGTAAGATCTTCGTGACCTGTACCTTGTGCCAACCTCCTATCTCTTCCTGTGACTTGGAATGCCTAACCTCCTGGGAATGCAGCCCAGTAGGTCTCAGCCTTATTTTACCCAGCCTCTATTCAAGATGGAGTCGCTCTGGTTCAAACACCTCTGACACTTGAATTACAAATATAAGGACCATTGACACTGAGATTTTAAGGGAGGAAAAACAGATTGACAGTGGACTAAAGGTACTTTTGTAGCAAGGTACTTTCCACACAATATTGAATAAATGCAGTGTATACATTTTTAAAGGAATTTTAAGAGCTCGGAAATCATTAAAATTAAGTTTATCAATTTTTGAAAGCATCTTCTGACTCAAATATATGAAAAGATTATTCTAGACCTTAGGCAGATATTCAGAGAAAGATCAGTTTTCTATGGGTTTTTTCCATCATGCATTTTATACAAATTTAATATACTTTTTCAACTCACTTTGCATTTCCTGTTACCTTGTACTGAGAACTTCATTAAAACCTGCACTTGAAATTGCACTTAAACTTTACAAAATCACAGAAGAAGTTGTTTTCCATAGGTGTGGGGTGGGATGTTAGAGCTCTAGACATTAATTCCTAGGAATCGCATACCTACGGAAAACAGTCCTCTGACCTCCTGTGACACATGGGGTGAGCCCTTCCTTTTTGTCTCAATCTCAAAAAACAGTAAGTCTTTAATCCATTTGCATCAAAAAGTACTTCATATGCTCGAAACTAAAGTAAAACTTTATTGAAATACATTAATATGCTCCTGGAACATACTACTGGGTCTCAGACAGTGCAGAAGCTTTATTGTTTATTTGGGAAGAGCAAGGTAAGAATCAAGTAGAAATGATAAAGGGCAAGGAAAAAAGATGAAAGCTTACTCATATTAACCATTCTACCATTGGAATTATTTGCCAACACACCTTGCTGCTACTTAGAGAAAGTAGTTCACCTCACTACCTTTTATCCAAAGAAATTATCTCTAAAAGCACTCAGACATTTTGTAGAGCAAGTAGCAATCTATTCAAAGTTGTAAAGGTTCTGTAGAATCTCTCAGACCAGGTACAGGACCTACCAAAGGCCACAGCCAAGCACAAGCAGCTACATTAGACAGTTTTACAGCTCTGTATTTCAGGAAAACTTCTGTCCTGTGGGAGCAATACAAAACTATACCAGTTTTTTGTTAGTGTAAAAATTGCCCAATATTAACCAGAGCAGCCCAAAATATTTCAGGGTAAGAATAGATATATTTATATTTTTCAGATGATATATCTTCATTTTCGATTTTGAAAGAACAGTAATACTAATTATATCCCATGTAAGGGGCTACTGACAATTTTGATGGTACCTGAATTTGCCTCTATCATGCATCTCAATGATTTGTTGTCATCCAAAGCTATTTCATGAATCAAATATCGTTTTCTACCTGCCCCACAACTGTGTACATAAAACCTAAACCTCTGAAGCAATAAACCTCTTCCATTACACAGGTTTAGATTCAGAGTTTTCTTGCTTAAGTTCCAACTAAAAGTATTACATTCTTAGCATAAGTATACTCATAAAGAAAAATAAGTATTTGTTTTAGGTTTTAGAGAGAGAGCACAGAGTCCCTTTGAGACAGTGGGGAAAATTCATCTTCATATTGTCACATGCACTGTAATAGGAATGTTTAGCAAAAAAAACCTTCCAGAGAAAGGTGGTTTCCAATATTACCTACAACTTCCTTTGCAATTTGATTTTTGAAAGGACCTAAAAGTTGAAAACAGGCTATCACATCCCATTTGCTTTAAAGTCTCTTAAACTTACGCTCTTTCGCTTCAAATGCATAAATGTTTTATTTAAGTTTGCATTGCCCACTAAGGCTAGACATTTTTTTTTTTTTTTTTTTTTTTTTTTTTTTGAGACAGAGTCTCGCTCTGTCGCCCAGGCTGGAGTACAGTGGCGGGATCTCGGCTCACTGCAAGCTCCGCCTCCCGGGTTCACGCCATTCTCCTGCCTCAGCCTCCCAAGTAGCTGGGACTACAGGCGCCCGCCACTACGCCCGGCTAATTTTTTGTATTTTTAGTAGAGACGGGGTTTCACCGTTTTAGCCGGGATGATCTCGATCTCCTGACCTCGTGATCCGCCCGCCTCGGCCTCCCAAAGTGCTGGGATTACAGGCGTGAGCCACCGCGCCCGGCCCGGCTAGACATTTTTTGATAAATTCACAGGGTTACAAAATACCAAACGGAAATGAGATAAGTGGTATAAACCACAGAAGATATAGGAGAAGAGAAAAAAAAAAGAGGAAATAAAGAAGACAACTCTTTTCCTAAGAGTCTGGGTAAAATTGAACATAGCCATATTCACTGAACAACATGAGTGAGCTTCATTAATTTAAGCACAGCAAAACTGCTTTAATTAACAAGACCAGAGAGAAGGGAGAGGAGACTACATTTGTGTGACCTAATGGTTGTGATTTCACTGTCCAAGAGGACAAAGACAAAGAAATTCTGGGAAGGAGAACAACAATTATATTCCCCCATTTCAAGAAGGGCAGAAGTGTCCCAACACTACCCAATATTTGCAAAATTCAAATGTCTCATAGGCTCTTCTTCCCTGGTTCCCTCAGGAGCTGGGTTTCTGGGTTGCAGAAGTGCTTTTCATATTCTGTATCTGGTTGTGGTGGCAATGTCACCACCCTACACTGCTGTGACACCGAAACAACCAAGCCTAGAATCAGCTGGTGCCTCTTTTCATCTGCAGGGTAGATTTGGCTTCCATGGTTGTTCACTGCTCTGTGTTAGGAAGGCTCAGTGACAGGTGTACAGCCTTCAGTAATGCCTCAAAGGTTCTCCAAGCAGAGGTAAACATGTGGGTCCTGCTGGTGACATATTAGACTTCTTACTTTCCCCAAATAAAAAAGTGCCTGCTGGGCGCGGTGGCTCACGCCTGTAATTCCAGCACTTTGGGAGGCCGAGGCGGGCGGAACACAAGGTCAGGAGATCAAGACCATCCTGGCCAATATGGTAAAACCCCATCTCTACTAAAAATACAAAATTAGGAAGGCGTGGTGGTGCACGCCTGTAATCCCAGCTAGTCGGGAGGCTGAGGCAGGAGAATTGCTTGAACTGGGGAGGCGGAAGTTGCAGTGAGCCAAGATCGCAGCATTGCACTCCAGCCTGGGCAACAGAATGAGATTGTCTCAAAAAAAAAAAAAAGTGCCACATGCCATGCTATGTGCCCAAAGTTTCCTTCACACAACACAGCCTTGAGATGCAGTATTAAATTCTACACTTTTCCTACCATAGTGATACATGTGGCTTTTCTTTGCTGTGTTCTGAGATGTCATGCTTTGAAATCAGTGGCCATTATCATCTAAGGATTCCGCCAGAGACTTCCAAAAGAAGAGGTCTCATTTATAAAGTGAATTTGAATAAAATGACCAGTTAGGTGTTTTCAGAAACACCTATGCCCTACTTGCCTACTCTTCAAGGGTTTAGGGGCTTAGGGGGAGGTTTTGTTTGGGTTTTTTGTTGCTGTTGCTTGTTTATTTGTTTGTTGTGTTTAAGACGTTTTACTTGTCCCTGAAATGTTTGTCATCACACAGATACACGCTCAGGATAAGAACTACCAGACTAGATTAGGAGGTCCACACCACCAATTGAGATGTACCTGTGCTCATGACTTGACATTGTGGTGGGCCGGCTACAACCCTCCCCACCCCTCGCTTTCACTAAATAACAACTCTCTTCTCTCCATCATTTTGACTTAGAGCCAGTCAGAATTCAATCTCCAATATCCTGACTAGCACAAGAAATCCATAGGTTGATTCTTGTTCTCCTGCATCTCTGCAGGTGGCAAACCTGATTCCTAATGCCTGTTCCTGCCTCTGCAGGGGTTCATTCAGAAAACAGGAAAATAACAAAGGCTTCCTGTAATTCTCTTTGGCTGTAATACAATTTGTTCCCGTCTGCCCCCAGGCTCACCCAGTGCTCTGTCTCAGTGGTAAGCTGTAACTGATCACTGCTGTATTAACTCAAAACTCATTTGCTTTATGGAAATTCATGGCCCTTATTTCTCAAGGGACCAGAGAAAACCAATAGGCCTACTCCCCAGCTGAGTACTTTCCATGCAAGCTACCGCATCTGTATAAATTAGGTTCAAATAACAGAGTATTTCCAGGATTTATAAATTCAGTATTACAAATAGTAATCTGGCAAGTGTTCTCAGGATCCCCTTGCTACCTGTAATTCAATCATATAACTTCTGAATGGGCTGGGGGAAAATAACAATAAGAAAAACTGGTGTTTACCTGAAGATCTGCCCAGTGATTTGTGTGTTTTCTTAATAAACTTTACCCACTTATTAAAAGAATAAAATGAAGGTGGAGTTAATTCTGACTACGGGATTCCTTTTTCACTTTTATAATGAACTCCTTCCTTCTAACTAAATCTTATCATAAGCAAATCTATGCACCAAATTATTTAGTACAATTCCTAATAACAGCTGAAGGACCATTTATTTGAAGCAATGTTCACCATAGCAAAATTCCAGTGAAGTCTAAGAACTGGGACAGTCCGTTGAGGATCCTTGTGCCAGGATGTATGTTGCCCCATGAATGTGCACATGCATATTAAAATATGGGCACCTCTTTTAATTCTTTTTTTTCTCATAATAAGTTTGAAACTCACAGTAGGAAATTGAGAGATCAATTTGGTTACTGTTTTATCATTGATCCTGAAGACAGTTGAAGCAATCATACTGGTTGTTCTCGAACTAGCTGGTTTCCCAGAGACAGCTGGAGACTGAGCACATAAAGACATCATTGAGGAAAAAGGCTACCTTGTACCTCATGGAGAGCTGAAGGTCTGATAAATGGGAACTGCCAGGTAATAGCTATGCTATTTCTGACATAAATTTAAAAACTAGTATTGTTTCTTCTAGCTCTGTTTTTGCATAGTGCACAGAGATCTTTGTAAAAAACAGGAAATTAATGTTAAATTGGATCTATAAACATAAGTCAATTTGGCTCTATTATGTCAAAAGAGAATAGGAGTTTTAACTTATATCTGTGTTTTATTAATATTTTGAAGTATAGGAACCTCATGGTGTAGCAGGATGAGCCACAGACAAAACCTCTCAGACACCGAGTTGTAGAAGGAAGGGCTTTATTCAGCTGGGAGCATCGACCAGCTACTGTCTCAAAATCCAAGCTCCCTGAGTACACAATTTCTGTCCCTTTTAAGGGCTCACAACACTAGATTTCACATGAAAGGGTCGTGATTGATTTGAGCAAGCAAGGGGTATGTGACAGGGGCTGCATGCACCGGTGGTCTGGGAGGAACAGAACAGGACAGGGAGTTCTTCTATACAATAGAGAACAGAACAATGTTCTTCTATACAATGTAAGGAATCTATGAATAACATCGGCTTCTAAATCATAAGTTGATTTTTAACTACTGGGTTTAGGCCAGGCGGGCCCAGGCCTGGTTTCGGGCCTGGCGCTGAGCTGCCTGTATTTGGTTTTACTTCCTTGTTGTTTTTACTGAATATGAAACAATATAAAACAATGTGAGAGGGTCTTTCTCTCCTCTCAATGTCAACATCATATATGATTGGAGACTTCCACATAATTGAGTTTTAGTGCCCACTGTTACAGAAAATCATAATGGAAAAACTAAAATGTCAATAATAATTTCAGATGTGTATTTTAGTTCTCATAAGAACATCTACATTCATTTGAAAAATAGTTCTATATCTATTCTTGAAACATATTTCTTTAGTTCAAGGTCTGATGAGCTCCCAGACTGTTGGGGATTGCTCTACAGCTGCTCAAGCTTTTGAAGACTCCTGTGATTTTTTTAAATGGCTGGTTTGGTTGAAGTTTCTCTTATCAGTCAGGCACTTTGCATTTTAAGCGTACTTTACCACCGACACCCTCCCCCCCCAGCACACACACACACACACACACACACACACACACAACATAGTGAAATGGACCCGTGGGAATTATATGATAGTTGTAATCAAAATAAAATGCAATCAATACTAAAATACAATTTACCAAAGGCTTACCTCCTTATTTGAAACTCCAGCATCAATAATTTACTTGCACTCTTGTTATTTACATTTGTACTCTGGAAGTAAACTTAAAATGAAAATTAGAATTTGCTTTCAATTATACTATCTCTATCTAAATCTTAATTTGAAATTTAAATTATTTTGTCTCTACCCAAACCATCGATTTCATGGAAATGTTTAAATTTTCTTTTTTTTTTTTTTTTTTGATGGAGTCTCACTCTGTCGCCCAGGCTGGAGTGCAGTGGCTCAATCTTGGCTCACTGCAACCTCTGCCTCCCGGGTTCACACCATTCTCCTGCTTCAGCCTCCTGAGTAGCTGGGACTACAGGTGCCCGCCACAACACCTGGCTAATTTTTTGTATTTTTAGTAGAGATGGGGTTTCACCACGTTAGCCAGGATGGTTTCGATCTCCTGACCTCGTGATCTGCCTGCCTCGGCCTCCCAAAGTGTTGGGATTACAGGTGTGAGCCACTGCGCCTGGCCAGAAATGTTTAAAATTTCATAAATCTTGAATCCATAAAATTCAATGCTACCATTTATAATTTAATACTCCTACCATAAAAATTTCTGTGTTAGGCATAGCTATATGAATATTTGCCTATAAATCCCCATCAATTTAATAGGAATTAAGTTAGAAATACTAGTATATATATTCCCTTTATATACTAATTGTATATCCATATAAAAGCATTAGTACCATTATATGAAAGTATATATGCCATTCCATAAAAATATATCTACCAATATAAATAGAATATATAAAGGGAATATATATATACCAATATAAATGGGAATTTATATTGGCACATACATTTCCATTATTTTAATGGGAATTAAAGAAAAAATGCCTGTTTTCACTAAGTCATCCTTCCCCTGGCAATACATTTCCTGAACTTTTACATACTTAAATAGCCAGTTATGAAAATGTAAAACAATGAGTGATCTTGTTGTTTTCATTTTATTATGTTATATGAAAAAAAGAAACCTTGTAAGTGCAGATTTATTTTAAAAAATTGAAAAACTACTCTGTCAAACATAGCAAATAGGAAAGTTAAAAAAAAGTAAGTCTAAAGATTAGGTGCTCTGTCACTTGTCATTACATTTTTTTATAACATTAATGACACATTTTTTGCTATCCAAATATAATTTCCACTAGAAAAGAAAAGATGTCCTCCATGTTTTAAATTGCATTTGAAATTCAGGTAACTAATAACCCTTGGTTTTAAAAGATACATATAATGTTTCCGTAGGAAAAAAATCAAAATATTGTAAAGAATCTGAGTAAATGAGAGCCTCTCATGGTTGATTAAGTTCAGACATTTTAAACAGACTCCTGCCCACAAACTATTTTTCCTCTCCAGGAATAAGAATGGCAACTGAATTGTTCCTTCTTTATTCTATAGCTTTAAGTCAAACCTAACATAAGCAATCAACCCTTCCACCCATTGTCCTCTTTCTAGCTGCTTATATTCCTGAGTCTGAAAGAAGGGCAGAATTAATTCGTTTCCTTGACAGTGTTGGGGGTGAAATAAAAGATAGACCCCTGCTGCTCTGCACGTAGATTCAGTTTGTATGCCAGGGTGACATTTTAATTTACAGTAGTCCAGACACCTAAACAGGACATAGAAATGTCAACTGGTCATATTAAAATAAAAAAGTATAGAATAGTTTCTGTTTTACGGATTTTGTATCCAAGTAAATGAAAACACAATCACCTTTCAAAACATGGTATGAAATCCACAGTTGTAACAGTGAGCACAACATGCTTTCTGTGTGTGTTTTTAAGCTCTTTCCCCACATCTGCTTTTCAAAAATATTTGCCTGGAAACCTGTATTTCGCCTATAGAGACAAATACATATATTGTTTGTTGTGATAATGCACAAAAAGGAATGTTAAAAAAAAACACACAACATTGTTTTCCTTTTGATGGTCTGGGAGTTTTTCTATAAGTTTTTGGTTTTTTTTTTTTTTTCTCTTCATTAGTGTGTTAGTTCCATCATCATGTCTGTTTACTATTGAAAAATAAATATCTTCATTTAAAGTAGAGACAAAGCTACTATTTCACATTTCCAGGTAGGACAGGATGATCAGATGCAGCTTTCAAAAGAACTACCTGCTAAATCATAATGGTCTCATGTGCAGATCAAAATGTCAACTAGTATATCAAACAGTGAGCAATTCACTAAATTATTTTTACATTACTCCTATTTGACTGTTTCAGATAGTTGTATATAAAAAATATAAATTTTTGCATTGTATTGTTCTTGATGTACCAGCATACATAAACATATTAGGCTGTATTGTAAGTTTCCTGCATGTAATATGTAATGTGTAATTATATGTGATAAATAAAACCTAAAACTGATACAAATCTAGATTTTCCCTTGTCTTTCTCATTCTGAC